GGCGGTGTGGGGTGCGCATGCGCAATGTCCGCTTCGGCTCTAGGACCGCGCGGGCGACAGCAGGGCCGCGGTGCAGTGTCCGACCCGAGAGTTGCGGCCTGAGTCACCGGCCCCGCCCTCCGGAGCCGGACGCTGCGGGAGGCCCGGGAGCGGCAGTGGAACCGACTCCCAGAACTCCGGACGTGTGCGGCGGTAAGCGCCCGGCCCGTACCCCCTCCGCACCCCGCAACTCCGACTTTGGCGGCCCCCAGACCCGGCGAAACCGTGAAGTCTCGGCCTCAGGAGCCCCCCAGATCCATGGTCTCAGATTCGAACCCTCAGACCTGTTCGATCTCCTTTTATGCCGTCCCGGGGACCCTTCTCCACCCTCTGTCTCATGATCCAAAATACAGGCCCATAGGTTTCAGAGATACCCTGTGAATTCTTCCTTGGGGTGTCCTGAACCGCGATCGTAGATCTGTGCCCCCAGTTCCAGCGGGGAACCCCATTGTCCGGGAACCCAGAGCTCACAGCCACGATCTTAGACCCGAGCCCACAGAGCCAGAGGTGACACTGGAATCCTGCCGCTGGGAATACCTAAATTCTCAAGCCCACATTTGGGATTTCCTAAACCCCGCCCTGGGGCCCTTTAGGCCGTGGATGTTTGCTCCGCGCCCATGACCTGCCAAGGACCTCTACATTCAGGCTGGGCTCTGGATCTCACATTCTAGCGCCCAGACATGTCGGGAACGCCTTACGCCAACTTGGGGTCCCCACCAAGAGAACCCCCACCAGATCTGCACCCTCCCCTTCACGCGTGCACCCAGTCCAGGCTCCCTCAAGCCCCACGGGTGCCTTTTAGACCTGAGGAGGTTGCAAACCTGATCCCCCATACCTGCCCCACCCATCCGCGGACAACCCGCCCTCGCAAACTCAGACCCCCACCCGGAGGCTTCAGATTCCTCCCAGGTCCAGCTGCCGGAAATGCGTGTTTGAAGGGAGGGTGTGGGCTCAGGGGCGAAGCACCCACTGGTCCCCTTTTTTCCCCCCAGCAGTGAGTCGCAGCCATGTTCCTGGTTAACTCGTTCTTGAAGGGCGGCGGCGGCGGCGGCGGGGGAGGCGGGGGCCTGGGTGGGGGCCTGGGAAATGTGCTTGGAGGCCTGATCAGCGGGGCCGGGGGCGGCGGCGGCGGCGGCGGCGGCGGCGGCGGTGGTGGAGGCGGCGGTGGCGGTGGAACGGCCATGCGCATCCTAGGCGGAGTCATCAGCGCCATCAGGTAAGGCGGAGACTATCAGAGGGGCGGGGCCTGGGAATGGGAGGAGCCTCAGTGAGGCGTGGTCTGGGAGGGGCGTGGTCTAAAAATAGAATAGGATTAACCTGGAGGCTAACCTGGGTACATGAATTAGGCCGGGGAGGCCTGGTTTGAGAGTTCTGCTGTAAGGGGGTGGACCCCAGTGAGGCGGATATCAGTCATTGGGGGCGGTGCTTGATATGGGAGTAGTCTGATTGTGTGGGACCAGGACAATGTGGTCCTGAGGGGACTGATGTGGAGTTTTGGCGGGTGGGGCTTATGGGTCTGGGCTCAGCCTGCATTGGCTAACCTGGAGATGAACGTTAAAGGTGCGGAGCCAATGCGTCTGAGTGACATTTTAGGCACTAACCCCTCCCCCTTATCTCTTCGCAGCGAGGCGGCTGCGCAGTACAACCCGGAGCCCCCGGTAAGCCCCCTCTGCAACCAGACCCCCTTCTCTCCCCCTGCTCTGAGCTCTCCTCCCTTTGCAGCCCCCACGCACACATTACTCCAACATTGAGGCCAACGAGAGTGAGGAGGTCCGGCAGTTCCGGAGACTCTTTGCCCAGCTGGCTGGAGATGTAAGTAACCTGGGGTCCCTGGCCCCGTCCTAACCCCTGACCTGCCCCTAACTTCCGCCCGCAGGACATGGAGGTCAGCGCCACAGAACTCATGAACATTCTCAATAAGGTTGTGACACGACGTAAGTGACCGGGGTTAAGGAATAGGGTAGATCTGGCCTCTGACTTTCAACCTGTTACCCACAGACCCTGATCTGAAGACTGATGGTTTTGGCATTGACACATGTCGCAGCATGGTGGCCGTGATGGATGTATCCTTGGGGGCAGTGTGGGAGAGGCCCTGAGCTGTCACTCTTCTTAACACCCTCCCACCAGAGCGACACCACAGGCAAGCTGGGCTTTGAGGAATTCAAGTACTTGTGGAACAACATCAAAAGGTGGCAGGTGTGTAGAAACCTCTGAAATCCCTGGCACCCCTCACTTGGACCCAATGTCTCTGTCCTCACAGGCCATATACAAACAGTTCGACACTGACCGATCAGGGACCATTTGCAGTAGTGAACTCCCAGGTGCCTTTGAGGCAGCAGGTATGGCTGGCAGGGACATGCTGGGGCTGGGACCCCCGCACCTGAAGGACTACATCCATCTTAGGGTTCCACCTGAATGAGCATCTCTATAACATGATCATCCGACGCTACTCAGATGAAAGTGGGAACATGGATTTTGACAACTTCATCAGCTGCTTGGTCAGGCTGGACGCCATGTTCCGTGAGTGACAACCCAGCTGTCTTCCTGGGTGGCTGCCGCCAAACCTCTGCATCTCCTCCTCCAGGTGCCTTCAAATCTCTTGACAAAGATGGCACTGGACAAATCCAGGTGAACATCCAGGAGGTAAGGACCCCCATATTGGGGTATGGGTGCCTCCTGTCCTCACTCTCCACCCTCCTCTCCCCAGTGGCTGCAGCTGACTATGTATTCCTGAACTGGAGCCCCAGACCCGCCCCCTCACTGCCTTGCTATAGGAGTCACCTGGAGCCTCGGTCTCTCCCAGGGCCGATCCTGTCTGCAGTCACATCTTTGTGGGGCCTGCTGACCCACAAGCTTTTGTTCTCTCAGTACTTGTTACCCAGCTTCTCAACATCCAGGGCCCAATTTGCCCTGCCTGGAGTTCCCCCTGGCTCTAGGACACTCTAACAAGCTCTGTCCACGGGTCTCCCCATTCCCACCAGGCCCTGCACACACCCACTCCGTAACCTCTCCCCTGTACCTGTGCCAAGCCTAGCACTTGTGATGCCTCCATGCCCCGAGGGCCCTCTCTCAGTTCTGGGAGGATGACTCCAGTCCCTGCACGCCCTGGCACACCCTTCACGGTTGCTACCCAGGCGGCCAAGCTCCAGACCGTGCCAGACCCAGGTGCCCCAGTGCCTTTGTCTATATTCTGCTCCCAGCCTGCCAGGCCCAGGAGGAAATAAACATGCCCCAGTTGCTGATCTCTATGGGATCTGCCTCCTGATCTGACCCGAGAGAG